AGCTCACTGCAACCCCCATCTCCCAGGTTCAAGCCTCAGCCTTCTATGTAGCTGGGACTACAGGCGTGCGCCACTACGCCCAGCTAGTTTTTGTATTTTTTAGTAGAGACGGAGTTTCACTATATGTTGGCCAGGCTGGTCTCGAACTCCTGACCTCAGGTGATCCACCCGCCTCGGCCTCCCAAAGTGCTGGGATTACAGACGTGAGCCACCACGCCCAGCCGTATTTGTTACTTCTATTTCGGGACCAACTCCATCAGTTGCACCTGTAAGCTGCGTCACCAAGGACCGGGAGTGGGTGCAAGGCTGGGAACGTGCGGTGCAAGCCCCTGCCCTCTGTCCACCCGCAGCGTCCCAGGCCGGGATCTGTCTTGAGAGCTCGAGTGTAGAAAAATGTTTTATTTTATTTTATTTATTTTTTTGAGACGGAGTCTAGCTCTGTGGCACAGGCTGGAGTGCAGTGGCGGGATCTCGGCTCACTGCAACCTCCACCTCCCGGGCTCAAGCGATTCTCCTGCCTCAGCCTTCCAAGTAGCTGGGATTACAGGCGCGTGCCACCACGGCCAGCTAATTTTTGTATTTTTAGTAGAGACGGGGTTTCACCATGTTGCCCAGGCTGGTTTTGAACTCCTGACCTCAAGTAATCCGCCTGCCTCGGCCTCCCAAAGTGCTGGGACTACAGGCGTGAGCAACCACGCCTGGCCAGAAAAATATAACTGAAGCCCAAGGTCAGAAGCCAAGCTAGGCAGTCCCACTTAGCGCTGCCCGAGTTGATGGGGACCTCAGTTTCCCCACCTGAGCCTGGATCGGCTGAACCTGGGAGTGCCTCCCCTGACCCGCTCTGGCAACAGCGGCAGTCCAGGCCCCGCCCCTCGCGACTCTGTCTCCTCCCGCCCCAGACCACGCCCACCACACCTCCCTGGCCCCGCCTTTACCTCCCCGCCCCGACCTCGACTCCGCCCCACGCCCAGGCCCCGCCCACTGCCCGGGCGCCTCTTCCCCTCCCCCCAGGTTCCTGTCCCTCACCCTTCCCCCTTCTCCAACCGCCAACGGCCGCCTGCGCCTGAGGCCCGGCCCACGCCCCATCCCGCTCGCTCCACGCTGCGGCAGCCCCGGCGGCCCCAGGTGCGTCCCTCCGAGGAGGAATGACGGGGCGGCTGGCTGCCTCTCACCTGGCCGCGTGTTGCAGGTGCGCGGCCCCCGCCATCCCGCCCCGCCGCCCTGCGCCATGGAGGAGGGCCCTCTGCCGGGCGGGCTGCCCAGCCCCGAGGATGCGATGGTGACGGAGCTCTTAAGCCCCGAGGGTCCGTTCGCTTCGGAGAACATCGGCCTGAAGGCCCCCGTGAAGTACGAGGAGGACGAGTTCCACGTCTTCAAAGAAGCGTACCTGGGCCCGGCGGACCCCAAGGAACCCGTCCTGCACGCGTTCAACCCCGCGCTGGGCGCCGACTGCAAGGGCCAGGTCAAGGCGAAGCTCGCGGGGGGCGACAGCGACGGCGGGGAGCTCCTCGGGGAGTACCCCGGGATCCCAGAGCTCAGCGCGCTGGAGGACGTCGCGCTCCTGCAGGCCCCGCAGCCGCCCGCCTGCAACGTGCACTTCCTGTCCTCGCTGCTACCCGCGCACCGCAGCCCGGCGGTGTTGCCCCTGGGCGCCTGGGTCCTGGAAGGAGCCTCCCACCCGGGCGTCCGCATGATCCCAGTAAGAACCGCCTGGGGAATGGGCACAGCTCCTGTTCTCTAAAATAATTATTGCTTTTTTCTAGGTTGAAATCAAGGAAGCAGGTGGTACTACTACAAGTAATAATCCGGAAGAAGCAACTTTGCAGAATCTTCTTGCTCAGGAATCCTGTTGCAAGTTCCCATCGTCCCAGGAACTAGAGGATGCCTCCTGCTGTTCTCTTAAGAAAGATTCCAACCCAATGGTAATTATGCTAAAGAAGATGTGTAGGACTAATTCAAAATATCCTTGCCTTTGACTTTGAACAGCTTGAGGGAGCCTTACCATCGGTAGTCAACGGGTCTGCTTTCCCCTCGGGATCAACTCTTCCAGGACCACCAAAAATAACTTTGGCTGGGTAAGGATTAGAAGCAATACATTGTCACTCTAAGTCTTTAAATTTTTTTTTTTTTTTTTTTTAGGAAATGCACTTAAAGCTGTAAATTACCCCTATGGACTACTTTACTGCATCCTACAAGAGTTGATATGCAGTACTTTCACTATCATCCGCTTGAAATAGCTTGTCGTTTTTATTGTAATGTTCTCTTTACCTCATGAGTTATTTAGATGTACATTTCATAGTGTCCACATTTGTATTATATATACATATATGTGTATGTATATGTATATATTTTTAAATGATATTTTAGTTAATTCTTTTCATTTAATTACTCTGTAGTTAGATAATGTAGTCTGTACGTCAATTCTTTGAAATTAATGAAGACTTCCTTTAATGAAGACTTAATACAATCAATTTTGAAAATATTCTATATTAATTTGAAAAACATGTATATTCTCTATTTGTTAGGGGCAGTTATCTATCCATTCACTGGCTTATTTTGTTGTTTAAATCTGCTAATTGCTTATTCAATTTTGTGTGATTTTTATGTTTTTGCTAAAAATGTGTTGAGATCCCTCACTTAAGATTATGAATTCGTCTCCTTTTTCCTTATAATTCTATTTTGCTTTATATATTTCAGATCTATAGCATGAAGGTCATACAAATTCATGATTGCTACATCTTTTTGGTGAATTATTCCATCAGTTGTTAATGACTATGCCTCTGTATCTTGGCGCATTTTGCCTTCAGTTGTTTTTCTGTCCGACGGTAATGTTGCTGCACCATGTTTTCTTTCTCTAGTGCAGTATTAGTGAGTTATGCTTTATAACATTCCTTTAGTTTTGCACTTTCTGTGTGGCAGTTTTGTTTTAGGTGTGTCTTCTGTAGGTTAAATATAGCTGAATTTTTCAAAAAAGCAAATCTAATAACCCATGTTCAATAGCTTTCTTTAATCTATTTGCATTCTTTGTCTGATTATTGACACATAGGGACTTATTTGTAACAACTTTTTTTTTTTGAAGTTTTAAGTTTTATTTAGGTTCCTTTTTCCCATTCAGATGGCAGCATTCCATACATTCTGCTCTGTGCCTTGTCTTTTAAGATAGTGGCAAAATATGCATAACATAAAATTTACTGTTTTAAACTTTTAAAATATACAATTCAGTGGCATGAAATATATTCACAGTGTTGCGCAACCACCATCACTGAATTTTTCCAGAACTTTTTCATCATCCCAAACAGAAATTCTATACCCATCAAACTCTCCATCATCCCCTTTCCCCAATCTCTGGTAACCCCTATTTTACTTTCTTTCTTTTGACTATTCTAAGTCCTTCACATAAATGGACTCATACAATATCTGTCCCTTTGTATCTGGCTTAGTTCACTTAGCATAGTGTTTCTAAAGTGCCATCCATGTTGTAGCATGTGTCAGAATGTCCTCTCTTCTTATGACTGCATAATATTCCATTGTATGGATGAATCACGTTTTGTTTACCCTGATGCTGCAATGGACACTGATGTAGCAGGTATCTGGTTGAGTCCCTGCTTTCACTCCTTTTGCGTACATACCCAGAAGTGGAATTGCTGGATCATATAGTAACTTTCTGAGGAACTGCCGTATCTTTCCATAGTGGCCATACCATTTTATACCCCCACTAGGAATATACAATACCATCTTATTTTGCATTTTCTGATTACTGCTTTTTCGCTTGCTTATTTTTGCCTGATTTATGTTTTGGAAAATTAGTGCTAATGGCAAAGTGGAGGAAGTTGAAAGCGAGGTTAATTAGGAGGCCACTGCAGCAGCACAGACCTGAACCCGGGCAGGGGTGGTGACAATGAAGGAAAAAACACAGATTCCAGAGACTTTTCCAACATATGCATTGTATCATTTTTTCACTCATTTATTCATTCATTCCATAAATATTTTTGAATGCCCATGATCTCAGGAACAGGGAAGACAGAGTGAGCAAGAGAGTTACGGTCCCTGCCCTCCCAGCACTCACAGTCTAAAGTGACTATTCCCATATGAATCATCATGTAATTAAAGGTCGGAGTGGAACCATGGAAAATGTGGCAAAGGAGCAGTAATGGGCTGAGGGGGTGGGACGTGTTGAGCAAGCATGGCAGTCGGGGAAGGCTTCCCTGAGGAGGTGTGTTTGGATTAGGGGGAGTTCATTGGGTGGAAGTAGATTGAAGGTGGATGCTAAGAGTGTTGTAGGCAGAGGAAACAGCAGGTGCAAAGGCCCTGTGGCAAGAGAGGGAGGGTGGATGGTTCTAGGAACAGAAAGAAGACCAACACCACTACTATAGTATTGTTTATATTTCCAAGATATATAAAACATCTACATGCTCAGTATAAAGTGAATTATTAAATAAATCAAGGTGCTGCTATAGTATGGGGTATGTACAGCAATTAAAATGGTATGTAAATCTATTTACATGGGAAACATTCATAACATACTGATGAGTAATAAAAGAAAGATGTTATCTTTATTACTTCTATTGATAAGTAATAAAAGCACACTGAAGCAGTTTGTAGAATATGATCTTATTTTTGTTTACATATAATCTGTAACCAAACAACATATACTTATTTCAGTATGTATAGTTTTACAGAAAAAGTCTGAAATATATTCATCAAATGATCATCTCTAGGGAATGAGATTCAGATTGGATGTAATTTGTTTCTTTTTACTTATTTGTATTTTTAAAAATTCCACAATAAATATGATTTACATTTATCAAAAATAAAATTAATAAAAGACATTTCTGAGCCAGAATCAGTAGATTTGGCAACCCTTGGATGTGGGGAAACAGAGCAAGGTAATTGTCAGAACCAACACAGGGGCTGTGTTACTGGGCAGATGGTAACACCATGGATGGAGAGCAAGCACAGGAGGAGAGAGTGGCTGGAGCAGCACGAGGGGTGCAGATGAAGACCGTGGGTGAAGGGGTGGACACGCTGAATTGAAGATAGAGATTTCTGACTGGAAGCTGGGATGTGGTTCTGGAACACAGTAGGGTCTAAAGCTCTCAAGAACAGTGAAGAGAGCCCTGGGTTTTCCAGGAGCTGGTTGATTGCCTTTGAGAGTCTGTGGGCAGGAGGAGGAAATCTGAACGCAAAGGTTAAAGAATGAATGGGAGATGAGGAATGATAAGAGCACATGTGGACAGCCCACCCTTTCATTATGTTTGGGAAATAAAACAATAAGGATTTTAGGGTCTGGAGTGTGGGAGAGAGAGCAGGTTTGGTGAAAACAGATTTTAAAATCTTCAAAAGATTAAAAGGGCAAGAGTTAATAAAATCAGTCAGCAAAAGAGTGTACGGTGAAAAAAAGAAGTGTGCCTAGCCTGGACCTCGGTGAGTAAACATACTTTTACTGGGTATGCAATTCTAGGTTGTCAGGTTTTTTCTGCCAATGCTTTGAAAACAGTCTGCTGTTTCCCATTATTTCTAACAAGCAGTCAGATGCAAGTCTAGGTAATGTATCTTTCTACTCTAGTGCATTTGAGATTTTCTTTTTGTCTTTGGTTTTTCTTTTTGTTTGTCTTTCTTAGAGTTCATTAGGTTTCCTAAATCTGAGCATCCACAGTTATCATCAGTTCCGGAAAACTCACAGATATCCTCACTCCAAAGATGCCTCTCCCCCATTTTCTCTCCTCTCTCCTTCCGTAATGCTCACCAGACAGACACGTTAGCCTCTCTAACTCTTGACTGTTTCTCTTAACCTCTCTTGTATATTTGCAATCTGTCTTCTGTGCTGCATCTAGACTAATTTCTTTATCTTTTATTCTGTCTTACTCTCAGTTTATTATTTTTATCCAAATCACATACACATATAATTTAGAGAGCCACATAATTGTACCAGGCTCATGACAAAACATAGTAGTACCCTGACAATTGTTCCTTATTTTCTGACCCCCAGGAACTTTCAACTCTTTTAACTGAATCTTCTAATATTTGCTTCCATAAGTCTAAATAACAGGTCTGAATTACTCCTCGGCTTTTCAGTTTGGTGTGATCTATTGTTTTTGTACTGTGGGAAATGTGGATTTAGCTTTATTTCCTCTCCCACTCACACACCAACCCCTACCAACACACACATTTCCCACACCCAGACATGAGATAGACTTGGTTAGATTAGCATTGAGTCTTTACATTTTTATGACGATGAAAACTCTGGTCCCTGCTGAGCCTTCATGAATTATCCTTTCCTGAACTTCTTTACCTTTCCCTTTCTGTTCATACCCAGTACTTAGTCTTCTATGCACACAACACTAACATAACACTAACCTCTCCTCTGGTTGTGTAACGGTCTTCTCAACATGCCCAGAAGTGGGGGCACTGTCAGTCCTGTCGTGAAGGCTTTTCCTGAGCTGCCTGGCCTGGCCTGCCATGGAGGGGCTGGTTTCCAGGCCTGTGTGCAGCTCTCGTCTTGGACCCCCCTCTACTATCATGCTAAGGGGTTCACCAGCTTCTTTGTCATGTTTGGGCTCCTGACTCCTGGAGCCCGCATCTTCCTTGTGGGATTCACAGCCTCATTTTGGTGCAGTGCCTTCTCCAGTAGCTTCCATGAGGAAGAGTACATGGGATGTAATTTCTTCAGACCTTACGTGTCTAAAAATGTCTTAGTCTATCCTCATGCTTAGATGATAATTTAGATTGGGAGTATAACTTCAGGTTGGAAATGGTTTTTCTTTGGACTTTTGAAGGCCTTACTGCATTTCTTCTAGCTTCCAATGTTGCTAGTGGAATTTTAACATCATTGTTTTTCTTGATCCTCTGTATGAAAACTGTTTTATACTTTCTAGAACCATAGAGGATCATCTCTTATTCCCAGTGCTGCAGAATGTGCTCATGCTGTCTTGGTTCCAGTCTCTTTCCTAGCTACTGTGCAGAGCCCAAGGCAGGTCCTTTCCCTTCAGAAACTCATGGCCTTTAGTTCTGGGAAATGTTCTGGAATTATTGTATCCCCTTCATTCTTAATATTCAGTATTTCTGAAATTCTTACTATATAAATGTTGGATTTTCTAGTCTGGCCCACTGTTGCTTTCTCCTCTGATTAGTTCTAGTTTTCATACCTTCTAGGTCTTTCATCACTGTGATTACTTTTTTGCTTCCTAAAATATCTTTTTTCATATCCTGAGATTTTTAATAAGAATTATTTTCCTGTTTCATCGATCAATAACTTTTCTTAGTCTCTCTAAGGCTGTTGATACCACTTTCCTCCTAGTTTTCTTTTCCATGCATGGTCCGTTTCTCTGGGCCCCTGTCTTTCATACTCTGGAAGATTTCCTAACATGTCTGTGGATCCCTGGGCGTCACTCTGCTCATACTTAAGAATG